CCTGAGGTCGGGAGTTCGAGACCAGCATGACCAACATGGAGAATCTCCGTCTCTACTAAAAATACAAAATTAGCCAGGCGTGGTGGCACATGCCCGTAATCCCAGCTACTCGAGAGGCTGAGGCAGGAGAATCACTTGAACCCGGGAGCCAGAGGTTGCGGTGAGCCGAGATCACACCATTGCACTCCAGCCTGGGCAACAAGAGCGAGACTCCATCTCAAAAAAAGAAAACACTGGACCATCAAGAGTTCGAGACCAGCCTGGCCAACGTGGTGAAACCCTGTCCCTACAAAAAATACAAAAATTAGCCAGGCATGGTGGCGGGTGCCTGTAATCCCAGCTACTCGGGAGGCTGAGGCAGGAGAATCACTTGAACCCAGGAGGCGGAGGTTGCAGTGAGTTGAGCGCGCCATTGCACCCCAGCCTGGGTGGGCCAGAGCCCGGCTGCCCCAGGGCCAGCAGTGCCTGGGTGCTTGTTGGAAATGCAGCTCTCAACTCCTCCCTGCCCCAGTGCATCAGGACCTGCCTGCAAAGTGATCCGTCTGCACTTCAGTTTGAGAAGGCCTGGCCTAGAGGACAGTGGGTCTGGCATGCTGGGCTGAGAGGCAGTACTGGGAGCGATTCTTGGGGCCTCCTTGCCGACAATTGGGTGAAACCAGCGGATACGATCGTAGCGTCTCTGAGCCCCCATTGCCTCCTTGTTTCTCTGCCCATAGTAGAAGAATGTCTCTGAAATTACTGGATGAGTTTCAGTCATACTTTCACATGGGCACAATTTCACATTCAAGCTCCTTATCCTAGGCTAATTTTATATTATGTTAAATCACTTGTTTTTGTTCTCACGGCTTCCTGCCTGCTATAGGCATAATTACGAGGAAGCAGAACTTCTCCAGAAGCAAGCGCACATGCGTTCCAAAATAAGAGCAAATTCGCTCTAAACACAGGAAAAGACCTGAAGCTTTAATTAAGGGGTTACATCCAACCCCAGAGCGCTTTTGTGGGCACTGATTGCTCCAGCTTCTGCGTCACTGCGCGAGGGAAGAGGGAAGAGGATCCAGGCGTTAGACATGTATAGACACAAAAACAGCTGGAGATTGGGCTTAAAATACCCACCAAGCTCCAAAGAAGAGACCCAAGTCCCCAAAACATTGATTTCAGGGCTGCCAGGAAGGAAGAGCAGCAGCAGGGTGGGAGAGAAGCTCCAGTCAGCCCACAAGATGCCATTGTCCCCCGGCCTCCTGCTGCTGCTGCTCTCCGGGGCCACGGCCACCGCTGCCCTGCCCCTGGAGGGTGGCCCCACCGGCCGAGACAGCGAGGTGAGTACAGTCCCGACGTGGCCACACGCTAGTCTTTCCTTTGCCATCTGCTTCTCTTTAAAAGCATATGCAGGAAGCGGCAGGAATAAGGAAAAGCAGCCTCCTGACTTTCCTCGCTTGGTGGTTTGAGTGGACCTCCCAGGCCAGTGCCGGGCCCCTCATAGGAGAGGAAGCCCGGGAGGTGGCCAGGCGGCAGGAAGGCGCACCCCCCCAGCAATCTGCGCGCCGGGACAGAATGCCCTGCAGGAACTTCTTCTGGAAGACCTTCTCCTCCTGCAAATAAAACCTCACCCATGAATGCTCACGCAAGTGTAATGACAGACCTGAATAAAATGTATTAAGCAGCAGTGATCTTTCCTCTCCTCCTTCCCAAGTCATTTGAAAAGTGTTTGTTATTTAAATTCCAATAATGCCCAATACTGACGTGTCTTGAGTAATTTGGAACCCAAAGTGAAGATCTTTGATAAAGATTTTTTTGTGGTTCGACTGGACTGTGCTGAGTGCGGGCACTGGGCTTTTCTTCTGATGTTCATTATGGTGCTGGGAAGCTCTGTCTTTGATTTAAAATAAAATAGCTAAAGGCTACACAATTAAGAGTTCAGAATAACATCTTATTTCAGTTTATGAATTGATATGAATTGTCTAATTTAAAAAATATTTCCCTCACATTAAAAGCAAATTTTTAATATCAGGCTCGAAGAGCAAAATGATTATTCCT